ACAGGGACTCACCGCGGCCTTGTCACTCTCCTCCTCCACCTCATCCTCGGCTCCATAGCTGCCACCTGAGCCCACGGCCACAGCCACGTGCCCTTGTGGGGTCAGCTGATCGCTTCTGCTGGTGGTGGCTGCATCTGGGGTGTCAGCCAGAAGATTAGTGGCCTCCTCGAATTCTGTGGAGGAGGTATATGGGACACACGCACGTTTGAGGGGTGGAAAGAACTCGACTGGGCCCAAGCTAAACCGATGCTCATCTGGGGGCGGAGGCTCTGCTGAGCCATTGATCTCCCCCAAGGTGGGGCCCAACTTCCTCAGTTTGGAGGCATCCGGAGGACATCTGTTCCCTTCCTCCTAAAGTGGAACTGCAACTTAGGGTTGACGCTGGGATGGGGTCAGGGTCTGGGGACGAGAGGCTCGGGTTTGAGGTCTGAGTTCAGGGCGGGGGCGGGGTTCGAGTCAGAGATGGGTCTCACTCCTGGGTCAGGGTTCACAGCCGCCTAGGCTTCGGGGTAGAGAAATTGGAAGCCGTATCGGGGGGAGGTTCTGGCCCGGGGCGGGAGTGGGAGATCCGGCCACGTCGGGGCCGCACTCACCATGGAAGGTCAGCTCGTCGGCCGATGCCATGGTCGTTCAGGGGCGTCTCCGCATCCCTCGCTGAGGACAGAGACCGGTCAGGCACACTTCCCCCCCGCCCCCGAGCCGGTCCCTCGGCCCCCAGCCCTACCTGGCGACCAACTGCACCCACGGAGGCTTGAACTCGTCGTCCCGTCCCCACAGGTGCGCTCCGCCCCCCCTCACCTGAGGCCACCTGGGCCGGCGTGGCTGGGGCTCTCTGCGCCTGCGCGTCTCGCCTACCCGTCAGACTCCAACCGACTCAGACCTGACAGCAACATCCGGCGCCTGTCCTCTTTCTATCCTCTCCCGTTGGGAAGCCACTTCCGGTAAAGTTGGCGCTTGCGCAGAAGAGACTCCCGGGCTCTTAACGTCGGGTATCAGGAGTTTCTTCCCGGAGCAAGGACCCCCAAGACGGAAGAGGATGGCCGCGGCGGCTCTGAGGAGATTTTGGTCCCGGCGCCGCGCAGAGGCGGGCGACGCGGTAGTGGCGAAGCCGGGAGTGTGGGCGCGGCTGGGTGAGTAGCGGCGGAAGGCGGCAGGGTGGGTGGGATCACTCTTACCGCGCTCCTCTCCCCTCAGGGTCCTGGGCCCGCGCGCTGCTCCGGGACTACGCCGAGGCCTGCAGGGACGCTTCGGCGGAGGCTAGGGCCCGGCCGGGGCGCGCCGCTGTGTATGTGGGTCTGCTGGGCGGCGCGGCGGCCTGCTTCACGCTGGCGCCCAGCGAGGGTGCCTTCGAGGAGGCGCTGCTGGAGGCGTCGGGGACCCTCCTGCTGCTGGCGCCGGCCACCCGCAACCGCGAGTCCGAAGCCTTCGTGCAGAGGCTGCTCTGGCTGCGGGGCCGTGGCCGCCTGCGCTACGTCAACCTGGGGCTCTGCTCGCTGGTGTACGAGGCGCCCTTCGACGCCCAGGCCAGCCTCTACCAGGCGCGTTGCCGCTACCTGCAGCCCCGCTGGACCGACTTCCCCGGCCGGGTCCTGGACGTGGGCTTCGTGGGTCGCTGGTGGGTGCTGGGGGCCTGGATGCGCGACTGCGACATCAACGACGACGAATTCCTGCACCTGCCGGCGCATTTGCGGGTGGTCGGGCCCCAGCAGCTGCATTCCGAGACCAACGAGCGGCTCTTCGATGAGAAGTACAAGCCTGTCGTGCTCACCGACGATCAGGTGGACCAGGCGCTGTGGGAGGAGCAGGTCTTGCAGAAGGAGAAGAAGGACAGGCTCGCCCTGAGCCAGGCCCACTCGCTGGTGCAGGCGGAGGCCCCGAGATGAAACCCTGAGGCCCCCGAGTCCTGGCAAACTGCTTGCCTGGGGTGGTGCAGTTCTGAGTGTGCCTCACCTGCAGAACAGCTGAGACAGATGATGTGCAAAGTGTTTTCTCACTGGATTTGCACAAGTTTGGGGAGCCTTTCTGCCCCCCGTCTTTGTTCTTTATTAGCTGAAGCTAATTCAGAGCCACCTGGGTCCGGGAGTTGGGGACAGCAGAACGACTTGACACATGTTCATCACTGGCAGAGCTGGTCATGAGCCTTTTATATAAGCCTTTTTCATCGGGCCTCAGAGGCCCTCCTTAAGGAGGTACCACATTGGTCAGCTGACTTGCAAACTCTTCTAAGGCCACTTAGATTTTCTTTTTCAAGTTTGGGTTGTGGCCTGGCATGGTGATGTCTGTAATCCCAGCAGTTTGCAAACTGAGGCAAGAGAATCGCTTGAGGCCAGGAGTTTGAGGCCAGCTAGAGTGACATAGCAAGACTCCGATGCTACAAAAAAGAATAATAATAGTAATTAACTAAATAAAATTTGAGCTGAAATGTTTTTATTCTATGACCTATTCTCTCTCGTTTTTTTTTTTTTTT